GGGACTATAGGCACATGCCACCATGCCTGGCCCATTTCTAAATTGCTTGTTTGTTTGTTATTACAAATGCCTAGCCCTCAGGGTATGAACATGGACTGGAGAAGAAGAAACCAGAGTTGCTGCTATGTCCACCAGCCTCTCTGCATGTCCTGGCCTCAGCCCCCCTGGGCTCTGGTACTGACCCATCTCTGGCCACCATGCTCCTCCATAAGCCTCTGCAGAGCTAATCTGACCCTGTTGATGTTCTCATGAGAGAGTGATCTGCATGCCCCCTGCACCCCTCCGTGATAATACAGCAGACCAAGAGCTCTCCCACCCTTCCCTGCCTGGATGCTGGGCACGTCCCCAGCTGGGCTGCCTATTTAACGCACCACACTCTCATTCTCCCAAGGTGGGGCTCCAGGACTAGGCTGGGGCAGCAGAAAGTCCCCCTCTCTACATTGTCCTTGGCTCAGGAGCCAACTTAGAAAAAGCATTTCCAAATTGGCTAAGCCAGCGGAGCAGAGATTTTCTGTGCTGAGAAATATCAGGACATCCAGAGGGGTGGAAGGAGGCTTCCAGGGCACACATGAGATGTGGCAGGGGTAGGCTGTCCGTTTTAAAGCTTAAAGCTTTAGACATGAACTCACAGGGATTTCAGTCAGGGTCATCTGCCATGTGGCCCAGCAGGGCCCATCCTGAGGAAATGACCGGTATAGTCAGGAGCTGGCTGAAGAGCTGCCCTCACTCCACACCTTCCAGCAGCCCAGGTGCCGCCATCACGGGGCTCCCACTGGCATCTCTGCAGCTGCACTTCCCCCAATGCTGAGGAGCAGAGCTGATCTAGCACCCTGTCCATTGCCAAGGCACAGCAAACCTCTCTTGTTCCCATAGGTTACACAACTGGGATAAATGACCCGGGATGAAGAAACCACCGGCATCCAGGAACTTGTCTTAGACCAGTTTGTAGGGGAAATGACCTGCAGGGACTTTCCCCAGGGACCACATCCAGCTTTTCTTCCCTCCCAAGAGACCAGCAAGGCTCACTATAAATAGCAGCCACCTCTCCCTGGCAGACAGGGACCCGCAGCTCAGCTACAGCACAGATCAGGTGAGGAGCACACCAAGGAGTGATTTTTAAAAGGGCGACTGCCTGACTTCTCCTTTCATTTCAGCACCATGAAGCTTCTCACGGGCCTGGTTTTCTGCTCCTTGGTCCTGAGTGTCAGCAGCCGAAGCTTCTTTTCGTTCCTTGGCGAGGCTTTTGATGGTAAGGCTTCAGAAGGTTTGCAGGATTTCTGAGATGTCCCTTCTGCCTTTCCTTTCCTTTCCAGGGGCTCGGGACATGTGGAGAGCCTACTCTGACATGAGAGAAGCCAATTACATCGGCTCAGACAAATACTTCCATGCTCGGGGGAACTATGATGCTGCCAAAAGGGGACCTGGGGGTGCCTGGGCTGCAGAAGTGATCAGGTAACTGGAGCTCCTGGGACGTTAGGGCTGGGGATCCTCTGCCCCTGTCTTTCTTTCTCTTCAGCACAATGAGGCTTTTCACAGGCATTGTTTTCTGCTCCTTGGTCATGGGAGTCACCAGTGAAAGCTGGCGTTCGTTTTTCAAGGAGGCTCTCCAAGGTAAGAACTCTGGAGGATGGAGGGCACATACCGGGTTCATTTTTGTCATTTTTTTTCTTTCCAGGGGTTGGGGACATGGGCAGAGCCTATTGGGACATAATGATATCCAATCACCAAAATTCAAACAGATATCTCTATGCTCGGGGAAACTATGATGCTGCCCAAAGAGGACCTGGGGGTGTCTGGGCTGCTAAACTCATCAGGTAACACAGATTCCCGGGGACTCCAGTGAGAGTTAATCTCCTGTCTCCTTTCTTTGGGTTGCAGCCGTTCCAGGGTCTATCTTCAGGGATTAATAGACTGCTATTTATTTGGAAACAGCAGCACTGTATTGGAGGACTCGAAGTCCAACGAGAAAGCTGAGGAATGGGGCCGGAGTGGCAAAGACCCCGACCGCTTCAGACCTGACGGCCTGCCTAAGAAATACTGAGCTTCCTGCTCCTCTGCTCTCAGGGAAACTGGGCTGTGAGCCACACACTTCTCCCCCCAGACAGGGACACAGGGTCACTGAGCTTTGTGTCCCCAGGAACTGGTATAGGGCACCTAGAGGTGTTCAATAAATGTTTGTCAAATTGAATTTGTTGGTGGAAACTGGGAACATTGAGGCAG